TTTGAGATTTTGTTTTTCCCTTTCCTGGCCCAGGTTCAGGCTCCTGGGAAGATGCAGCTTTGCTGACGGAGGCCAACCTGCCTGCTCCTGCTCCTGCTTCTGCTTCTGCCCCTGTCCTAGAGACTCTGGGCAGCTCTGAACCTGCTGGGGGTGCTCTCCGACAGCGCCCCACCTGCTCTAGTTCCTGAAGAAAAGGGGCAGACTCCTCACATTCCAGCACTTTCCCACCTGACTCCTCTCCCCTCGTTTTTCCTTCAATAAACTATTTTGTGTCAGCTTCTTCCTTGACTCTGAAATGGGTTCAGGGCCATTTGAACACCCTGTGTCCCCCATGCATCTCTCACTTTCCGCCATTAGAGGGGAGGTCTTCTTGTCCAGGGGAAGGCCTCCAGACCTGGGCTATTTTAAGCACAGATGTTTCCATTCATAAGCCTAGGAAGTCCAAGGAGGGAGAAGCTATCCTGGCCCCTAGCAAGCTTTCCCACTCCCTGCATGTGACTTTCATCTCCCCCAGAGGAGGGGGATGGTGTAGGGCAGGTCTGCAGAGCTGGGAGACATCATTCTGGCCCCCTCTACACCCCTCCCTTCCTCCCTTCCTCCCTTTCTCTGTCCATTGGGAGGCAGAAGACAGGAAATGACTGCCATGGATGTGGTAGGATTTTTACCAAAACAGCATTTTGCGGCTCAGGCCCGTGCTGTTCGCAGCTGTTTTCCTCTAATATCAGCCAGGTGGCCGCCTTCTATGTTCCCCTCCCCATCCCGTTGTATGACTTCAGCCTTCGGATTCTAAGCTCCTGGCTGCTTTCCACATTCCACTCCCCTTCCAGAACCCAGGCATCCTGGGCTCCAGCTGAAACCATTGCATGTGGCTTTCCCCATCCCTGGCCCCGTGACTCAGTCCCTCTGAAGGGAGCAGCCCTCTTTTTTGGCAATCACCAGGGAGGTGGGGGGAGGAGGAGGGGAGCTAGGTGGTGACATCACAGTCGAAGGTTATAAAAGCTTCCAGCCAAACGGCATTGAAGTTGAAGATACAACCTGACAGCACAGCCTGAGATCTTGGGGATCCCTCAGCCTAACACCCACAGACGTCAGCTGGTGGATTCCCGCTGCATCAAGGCCTACCCACTGGTGAGGAGCTGCTATGGGCCAGAGAGGAGGAGCAGGCTTTATCTATCCACCCCTTCCCTTCCAGTCTCCATGCTGGGCTCTCCCTGCCTTCTGTGGCTCCTGGCCGTGACCTTCTTGGTTCCCAGAGCTCAGCCCTTGGCCCCTCAAGACTTTGAAGAAGAGGAGGCAGATGAGACTGAGACGGCGTGGCCGCCTTTGCCGGCTGTCCCCTGCGACTACGACCACTGCCGACACCTGCAGGTGCCCTGCAAGGAGCTACAGAGGGTCGGGCCGGCGGCCTGCCTGTGCCCAGGACTCTCCAGCCCCGCCCAGCCGCCCGACCCGCCGCGCATGGGAGAAGTGCGCATTGCGGCCGAAGAGGGCCGCGCAGTGGTCCACTGGTGTGCCCCCTTCTCCCCGGTCCTCCACTACTGGCTGCTGCTTTGGGACGGCAGCGAGGCTGCGCAGAAGGGGCCCCCGCTGAACGCTACGGTCCGCAGAGCCGAACTGAAGGGGCTGAAGCCAGGGGGCATTTATGTCGTTTGCGTAGTGGCCGCTAACGAGGCCGGGGCAAGCCGCGTGCCCCAGGCTGGAGGAGAGGGCCTCGAGGGGGCCGACATCCCTGCCTTCGGGCCTTGCAGCCGCCTTGCGGTGCCGCCCAACCCCCGCACTCTGGTCCACGCGGCCGTCGGGGTGGGCACGGCCCTGGCCCTGCTAAGCTGTGCCGCCCTGGTGTGGCACTTCTGCCTGCGCGATCGCTGGGGCTGCCCGCGCCGAGCCGCCGCCCGAGCCGCAGGGGCGCTCTGAAAGGGGCCTGGGGGCATCTCGGGCACAGACAGCCCCACCTGGGGCGCTCAGCCTGGCCCCCGGGAAAGAGGAAAACCCGCTGCCTCCAGGGAGGGCTGGACGGCGAGCTGGGAGCCAGCCCCAGGCTCCAGGGCCACGGCGGAGTCATGGTTCTCAGGACTGAGCGCTTGTTTAGGTCCGGTACTTGGCGCTTTGTTTCCTGGCTGAGGTCTGGGAAGGAATAGAAAGGGGCCCCCAATTTTTTTTTAAGCGGCCAGATAATAAATAATGTAACCTTTGCGGTTTAAGAGGATAAAATGGAGGATATTATTATGTGGGTATTTATATGACCTTTGTAACCATTTAAAAATGTAAAAACGACCTGACTTAGTAATGCGAACCTATAGTAGCAGCTACTCCAGAGGCTGAAATGGGAGGATCTCTTGAGCCCAGGAGTTGGAGTCCAGTCCAGCCAGGGCAACACAGCCAGACGCCCTTGTTTTTTATTTTGTTTTGTTTTGGTTTTTTGTTTTTTGAGGAGTTTCCCTCTGTCACACAAGCTGGAGGGCAATGGCGCCATCTCAGCTCACTGCAACGTCCACCTCCTGGGTTCAAGCGATTCTCCTGCCTCAGCATCCTAATTAGTTGGGATTACAGGCGCCCACCACCATGCCCGGCTAATTTTTGTGTTTTTTTAGTAGAGACGGGGTTTCACCATGTTGTCAGGCTGGTCTCAAACTCCTGACCTCAGGTACTCCACCCGCCTTGGTCTCTCAAAGTGCTGGGATTACAGGCATAAGCCACTGTGCCCAGGCAGACCCCCTTCTTTAAAGATGTAAAACCCGGCCGGGCGCGGTGGCTCACGCCTGTAATCCCAGCACTTTGGGAGGCTGAGGCGGGCAGATCACGAAGTCAGGAGATCGAGACCATCCTGGCTAACACGGTGAAACCCCGTCTCTACTAAAAATACAAAAATTAGCCGGGCATGGTGGTGGGTACCTGTAGTCCCAGCTACTCCGGAGGCTGAGGCAGGAGAATGGCGTGAACCCGGGAGGCGGATCTTGCAGTGAGCGGAGATTGCACCACTGCACTCCAGCCTGGGTGACAGAGCAAGACTCCCTCTCAAAAGAAAAAGAAAAAAGATGTAAAAACCATTCTTAGTTTGTGGGCCTTACAAATCAGGCCACTGGCCCATTGCTTGTAGTTAGTTGATCCATGTCATGCACCCTAAAAATGGCTCTGTCACTGTGAGTGGCTTCAGTAGGATTTTGAGAATAAGTTTATATTCTTGCTAGGTAAAACAAAACAAAAACGACAGTAATACCAAGGAATCTCCCCCCCCTTTTACCCTCCATTTGTGTTTATTGCATATCCACTATAACAACATTAAAGGACCTTTAAAAGGAAGTAATTTTTATTGTTTATGATTCCTTTCAAGT